CAGGTAGGGGTCAGGATTTGAGCTTTGGTCAGTGGGACTCCCAGGCTGTCCCCATGAGTGGAATCACAGGCTCTGAGGGGGTTTTTCCGGAGGTAAGGCTTTCCTGCAAACTGGAAGGCAGGTCTTGGGGACACTTGAGTCCCTGGACTTAACCCCCGTGCCCACCTCTGGGGTGTTTTGGCCCGGGAGGCCTGACTGGCCACTCACTCACCCACCCATGGAACATAACCGGGTCCTGGGCTGTGCCCCACCCTGGGTTCCAGCCCCAGCCCGTCCCGCCTCCATCCCCCTTCCTGAGTGCCCCCCAACCTCCACAACAGGCCCCTCATCCTCTGGCCTCTGGAGATCTTAGGCAGCTCAGCTCAGCCTCGGTTTCAGCAGCAGGGGTGGCAAGAGCGCACCTGAGCTGAGGTTGAAGTGGGGGGTAGTTTTCTAGGCCGTTGCCAGGGCGATGCCACCTGAGCTGGGCGCCAGGCACCTGTCGTCTGGGGAACAGTGCAGGCGGGGACCTTCCCCCGGGAGCTAGCGGGGCCACTGGGCTGAGACGGGGGATGGATCAGATTCCAGAGAGTCCCAGGCGGGCGGGAGTGTGCGATACTCGGGGAGCTGGGGCATGTTTGCATCACGAAACTCGGCTGGGGGAGAGCAGAGGCAGCTGGGGAGGGGCTGCGGAAGGAGGAGGCTCAGGAAGGCAAGCCGACGCCCCCTGTGTGTGTTTCTGTCCTGAGCCTGTTACTTTTTTGACCCCCGATCCGTCTCTTCTTCCTCAGCTTGTCCTCCATCTTCCCCTCCTTTACCCTTGGTTCCCACATGCACAGATGCTACGGACGCTTTTCCTCCCCTGTCCCCACTCAGCCGCAGCATCCCCCGCTGGCCCCCAGGCCCCTCATCCATCCGCTGCCCACGAACCCCCAGCCCCGCACCCTCCCCGTGGCTCAGGTCTCCCCTATCCCGGCCTCCCTGCACTTCACTCTGCTCCTCCCCTGCCTGGGCCTTAAAACCCCGCCTGCAGCCGAGAGCCCGCAGAGTCCCCAGGTGGCACTGTCAGAGTCGCTCAGTGGGAACCTGCGCCAGCCGGCAGGAGACGTGGCTGTCCTCAGCCTGGCAGTGCGTCTGGAGGGCCTGTGCGAGCTCAGCCCAGGTGTGACAGCGGGGTGGTAAGAGCAGCAGCACCCTCAGGGCATCCGATGGGCGGAGGCCCCTCGAGGTGACACCCACCACTCAGCCGAGCGGGACTACGAGTCTGCTTTGTGCTCCGCGAGGACCAGAAACACCTGCAAGAGGCACGGAGAGGAGGCGCCTTTCAAGAGGCGCCTTTCATGGAACTGAGGACTGGCCTGGCTTGGGGACACCAACAAGCCTTCCCCCTCCTGCTGGACACAGAGACACCCACCCAGCACACCAGACACACCCTCTGAGTCACCTAGGCCGCCTGGGGCTGAGAAGACCTAACCGAGGGGCCAGATGGCTTCGACCGGCTTAGAACTGCTGGGCATGACCCTGGCTGTGCTGGGCTGGCTGGGGACCCTGGTGTCCTGCGCCCTGCCCCTGTGGAAGGTGACCGCCTTCATCGGCAACAGCATCGTGGTGGCCCAGGTGGTGTGGGAGGGCCTGTGGATGTCCTGCGTGGTGCAGAGCACGGGCCAGATGCAGTGCAAGGTGTACGACTCACTGCTGGCTCTGCCGCAGGACCTGCAGGCCGCACGTGCCCTCTGTGTCATTGCCCTCCTGCTGGCCCTGCTTGGCCTCCTGGTGGCCATCACAGGTGCCCAGTGTACCACGTGTGTGGAGGACGAAGGTGCCAAGGCCCGTATCGTGCTCACCGCGGGGGTCATCCTCCTCCTCGCCGGCATCCTGGTGCTCATCCCTGTGTGCTGGACGGCGCACGCCATCATCCAGGACTTCTACAACCCCCTGGTGGCTGAGGCCCTCAAGCGGGAGCTGGGGGCCTCCCTCTACCTGGGCTGGGCGGCGGCTGCACTGCTTATGCTGGGCGGGGGGCTCCTCTGCTGCACGTGCCCCCCGCCCCAGGTCGAGCGGCCCCGCGGACCTCGGCTGGGCTACTCCATCCCCTCCCGCTCGGGTGCATCTGGACTGGACAAGAGGGACTACGTGTGAGGCGGAGGTTTCCCCTGGGAGCCCACTGCTCCCCACTGCCCCGCCCTTTCGACCTTGGCCTGATGACCAGATGCCCTGCTCCATCACAACCTCCTTCCCCAGGAAAACCCACTTTCCAAAAGCCCAAGCTACACCTGGCTGCAGGGCTGGGTCAGCTGGCCTGGCTGAGCTCTTCTCAGTGGGGTCCCCTTTGATGTTCTCCCCCAAGTTGGGCAGCCTAGAGGTGTTGGGAACCCTGGCCTGCCCCCACCTCCCCAGTAATTGTTTCCTTCCGTTGCCCAGGACACTGGCTGGCCTTCCTTCTCTTCTGAGCCCTCCCCTGCCCCAGGAACCCTGGCCTCACCAAAACAGCAGCAGCTCGTTGGCTCCAAAACCAGGGAGCAGACCATGCCCTCCCAACCCTGGAGTTGTCAGGGAGGGCCTGCCCATCACCTCCCTCTCCCCAACATCCCCACCCTCGAGTTGGAAATAAAGAGCATTTGTAACTGGGCTCCCTCTAATCTGTGCGCCGCCGCTGGGGC